CTCTCGGAGGTGAGGAATCCTCCAAAGAGGAGACTCTAGGAGGGGCCCAGGTGTGGCAATCTTCAAAAGGATGAGGGATGTCCAGAGGAGAGGTGGCGGGAGGGTGCACTTAAAACACGCGAAAATTGGAAACGTGCCTTCTGCAGTCAGTTCCTTCGGATTTTCCGGCATTTAGAAGCCAGTTCTACTCCTTCAGCCCGACCGTATCTGCAGGTCTCACCCAAGACCAAGACCCCCGCCCCCACCCCTCCTCCACCCGGCCTCGAGCCCCGCCCCGGACGCTGGACCCGAGCGTAACGGGAGCAGGTGTTCACATCAAAGGTCTGGGTCGCGAAGGCAGAGACTCCATGTGCCGCAAAAAAAACTCCACGGACAATTGGGAGACTCCTTTCAAAAAAACAAAACTCCGGAGCCACGCGACTCCGCGCTCAGGGGGCGTGGGTACGGCCCACCACGAGGGCAGGGCTCGGCGCCAGCTCTCGGCAAAACTAACAATATTTGTTAGGCCCTAAACAAAAAGGCCCTAACAGCGATAAATCCATTCACTTCGGGAGTGTAGCAACCTGGGACACCAAGCGCCGCCCACGCCCCAGCTACGCGCCTCAGGGACACATCGATTGAGGCGCGGCTACTTTCGCGCACGCGCCTTGCATGCCCGTGCTTCGCCCTTACAGCAGAGCGCCTAAAACCGCTACGGTGGCTCTGCTGGGGACAAATTATTCACGTCCCACTGTTCTGCAAACCCAATCCGGGAGGTATGACCTGGCTGGGACAGTTTAGGAAGATGGCCACGAAGGCACCTGGGGGAGTAGATATATGTTTTTGAGAATGAGAGGAGTAAATCGCTGGACGACCATGAGCAGGAAGAAAATTAGGCCTCCACCTCCCAACCAGTGGCCCTGAGTTGGCAACTTAGACAGCGCGCGCCAGCGCCAGGAGCCCCGCCTTGGGGGCGTGGCCGCGCGCTGGTCGGCTGGGGCGGGGCCTGCTTCTGGCCTCATCTAGCCCCGCCCCAGGCGAGGGCGCCGCACCCACACCGCGCTGCGCAGTTTTGTTCTGCTCCAGCTGTTCGAAGGTGATCCAGGTGAGTGCTAGCACCTGCGGGCAGCCACGAGCGGCAGGGGTTAGAACTTTAATTCCTTCCCTGGGGACAGGAGATGCCCTGGAGGGGAAGGCGCTTCCGGCTCTGCAGGTATGTGCTGTTGGGCCTAGGTGTGGTCCTGCGGGGCCGTCCCAACGTGTTCTTTCTTCCACAGACGCAAGATGGCTGTCCTCTCTAAGGAATATGGTTTTGTGCTTCTAACTGGTGCTGCCAGCTTTATAATGGTGGCCCACCTAGCCATCAATGTTTCCAAGGCCCGCAAGAAGTACAAAGTGGAGGTAAGTGGGAACACAAGCTGGTGCCCTTGTAGCCATCTGATCAGTATGTGCTTTGTTGTGACAGTATCCTATCATGTACAGCACGGACCCTGAAAATGGGCACATCTTCAACTGCATTCAGCGAGCCCACCAGAACACGTGAGTGTCGGCCCTGCCGGGCACCAAAGACAACTTTTTAAAAGTTTCTTTCTGTCAATTCCAGGTTGGAAGTGTATCCTCCCTTCTTATTTTTTCTAGCTGTTGGAGGTGTTTACCACCCGGTAAGTTTTCCAGGAGGTGTTCATCTATTTGGATGCAAATACTAATGTAGCCCTTTTTTCTTAGCGTATAGCTTCTGGCCTGGGCTTGGCCTGGATTGTTGGACGAGTTCTTTATGCTTATGGCTATTACACGGGAGGTTAGTATATATTGACATTTGCCAAGGAAACACCTGGTAACTTCTGTTCTTTCTTCTTTTTCAGAACCCAGCAAGCGTAGTCGAGGAGCCCTGGGGTCCATCGCCCTCCTGGGCTTGGTGGGCACAACTGTGTGCTCTGCTTTCCAGCATCTTGGTTGGGTTAAAAGTGGCTTGGGCAGTGGACCCAAATGCTGCCATTAAAGAATTATAGGGGTTTAAAAACTCTCATTCATTTTAAATGACTTACCTTTATTTCCAGTTACATTTTTTTTCTAAATATAATAAAAACTTACCTGGCATCAGCCTCATACCTAAAACTCCTGACTCTTACCACTCATTTCCGTTTGAGTCTGTATCTGAAATCAGTAGCCTAGTCCTACTAGATGAGAAAGGAGCCACAAGTATTGTGCCCTCTCCTCACCCTTCCAGCAGATGCTTCTGTAGTATGTGAGGTTGAGAAAAAGTCTGATTGTGGTGATGTAGGTATAGTCATGCCACAGTGATGAAAAATTAAAGAAAAATCTTCTAGCTCTCAGGATATGCATTATCACTTGCTACAGATACTCCAAGGCCAAAGGAATGCTTGAGCCTAAAAGTTCAAGACCAGCCTGGGCAACATAGCAAAACCCCATCTCTACAAAAAAATATACAACAGTTAGCCAGGCATGATGGCACATGTCTGCAGTCCCAGCTACTTGGGAGGCTAAGGTGGGAGGATCACTTGAGCCCAGGGTGTCAAGGCTGCAGTGAGTTATGATCACACTGCTGCACTCCAGCGTGGGTGACAGAGCAAGACCCTGTCTCAAATAAATAAAAATTAAGTTTCTATTAAAGATTGTTTCTGTTGCTTAAAAACTGAAGCAAT